ATCAACCAAGGTGGAGAAGGCATCCTGAGAGGATCTCTATTCTAGAAGCAATGGATAAGAACAGGGGAAGGGCCACCTTATGGGAGAGATGCCAGCCTCAAACACCCTATAAAAAGCAGTAACTTACTGTCTGTCTCTTCTAATAGAAAGCAACACTTGGGGCCAAAATATTTTTTTTAAATTTACTGCTATATCTTTAGTGCCCAGAACTATACCTGGCACAGTAAGTGCTCAGTAAATATTTGCTGAATAGACGGAGCTAGGGACTGGCGGTTCCACTTTGGTGCCTCTAGGAGTGCTCCTCTCCCCATGGGAAACATGCTCAGAAGCAGGAAGTTCCAGGTAACATAAACTTGTAACTTCACTCTCTTCTCTTTGACCTGTCACCCTTGAGCATTTGAGACTGAATTGCAAAAGTCTTAGAGAGAAGAGGTAGGGGAAAGATTGACCTATTTTTCCCAACCCACCCATCTCTTTCCCCACTGGTAGGGTCTAAATGGGGCATCAATTAGTATGTTAGAATTCATCTCTAGCCTGGGACAGGCATGCCTTCTAAGAATCCTATCATGAAAGATTTGTAAGCATAAGAATCTTTCATTTATCTATTACGTAAATCCAGATTTATTAATTGAATTTGTTTAAATCAAATTATTTGTGCTATAGATCTCACATTTTCAACAAATTCCTACAACTAGTATGTCTTTGCTCATAAGCTGAAGGAAAATTAGGGGTGAATTAAAACTAAAAATGGTTTGAAATTCTCATAGTCCTCTCAGCAAAGCCCTACTGATTGATACAATAGACCACTGCTAAAGCGGCTTTAACAATAGTGGACCATTTTGGATATTATCTGTGTATAGAAAGACACAGAGTTTGACTCTGTTTGGAAAATCAGACGCTAAATAGCCCCTGAAGCCGAGCAGCCTGTTATGAAAACGGAGGGGTGGTAGGCCCTTCTAATTGGCCAGGGTATTTACCCAGAGCTCTGGCTTTCACATAAAAGGCAGGAACCACTGAAGTCAGTCCCCGCTTCCAGTCAGAGTTCAAGTTAAAACAGAAAAAAGGAAGATGGCAAGAATATTGTTACTTTTCCTCCCGGGTCTTGTGGCTGTATGTGCTGTGCATGGAATATTTATGGACCGTCTAGCTTCCAAGAAGCTCTGTGCAGATGATGAGTGTGTCTGTAAGGACTTTTTTATGCTTTTCATTATCTTTAAATGTAATCATTTAAATTTTTTTTCTTCCAGATACTATTTCTCTGGCTAGTGCTCAAGAAGATTATAATGCCCCGGACTGTAGATTCATTAACGTTAAAAAAGGGCAGCAGATCTATGTGTACTCAAAGCTGGTAAAAGAAAATGGAGCTGGAGAATTTTGGGCTGGCAGTGTAAGATAATTTAAACACCTATTGACGAATATTTTTCCTGATTGCTATTCTTCTGGGCACTTAGGTTTATGGTGATGGCCAGGACGAGATGGGAGTCGTGGGTTATTTCCCCAGGAACTTGGTCAAGGAACAGCGTGTGTACCAGGAAGCTACCAAGGAAGTTCCCACCACGGTAAGCATCTCAAAAGTGACTAGACAAGGACTTTCAATCTTTTTTTGTTTTTGTTTTTTTCCAGGATATTGACTTCTTCTGCGAGTAATAAATTAGTTAAAACTGCAAATAGAAAGAAAACACCAAAAATAAAGAAAAGAGCAAAAGTGGCCAAAAAATGCATGTCTGTAATTTTGGACTGACGTTTTAAGAATTTGTTACCTTACAGAAGAGCAAGGGCTTAGGGGTTGGAGGTGGCAGATAAAAGAGGATTTTCAACTCAAATCTTGTTTCCTGCTGGCCTGGTCTGCCCACGAGCTAGAGCGGGGAAATGTTGAGCTCAAATGGGTAAATTGAGACCAGAAAATTATTTTTTCAACCTAGAGAATCTCCTCTTACAGGGGGATGCATATAACAGATCATGTATGTGTAGTTATTTCTAAGTAGTAATTCTTCCCAGCTCTTTGATTTGCCATATATAAAATAGGTGGGTCGTATGTCTTCCCTTTAGACATGATGTTTTCTACTCATTTGTCTCTCTGGCCAATTGAATTATTAATAAAAGGTCTGTATTATCAAAGAGTATTCTAGTATTTTTGTTACTTTTAATATTTGATGCCTTTTGGAGGTAAAGCTGTTGGGGGAAGAAGAGTTTTTGGACCCATAGATGTTTGGATGATGTCTCTAATTTGTCATTTAGAAAAATCTCAAAAATGATTTCAGTTGAATAACTTGCCTTCTAAATGATCAATTTACTTCTCCCCCAATTTTAAAGAAGTATGTGTATATTTAATAGGGGAAGGTAGTTTATGGAAATATTTTTAATGGAATAGTTTTCCCTTAATATGTATCCTTGCTGGATATTATTCAAGCTGCAAGTCATCAAAAGACCCAGAAAAAAAAAAGTCTGTAGGTTATTTTCTCTACTTCTATTTCAACTTTGAATTTCCTCTTCCTGTGCAAATTCCTCTAGTCAAGTGTGATATATCAAGAAATCTGAGGAGGATGCAGGTTTTGTGGTCCTGATGGGCCCACAAGTTTTTCTATATTTAACTGGAAATATGCTTTGATTTTGTGTTATTAATATAATTCTTTTGATGTAGTCATGAGTTTTTCTTTGTTTGCATATAATTAAAATGCCTCTACTTAATGTCACAATTCTGAGTTTTTTCTAAAACATTTTTCAC